ATTTTCCTATTCCTTCCTTCTTTCCTCAGTTTGGGTACAGTTGAGGGAGTGCAGCTGTCTTGCAATCACTGGGCAACAGGCTGGAGGATGAAGCCAATGTGTACAAGAGGGTAGGGTGAAAGAAACAGCCTGGGTCCTCGATAACATTATTGAGCTACTGAACAACTCATAGGCCTGTTCAGCTTTGGGCTTTCCTATTCTGGGAGAAAAAAATAAAACAACCCTTTTATATAGGCTTCTCTCTGTTTGGGTATTCTGCTAGTTGCATTCCTAAACATCCTAACTGGTACACTCATAGCAGGTTCAGTGGAGTGATGAGGATGGGAAGTGACGGCTGTCATTGGAGACTGATTAAACTGAATTCAAAGTAGAGAAACAATGGCCATAAGAAGGCTGGCTGTGATGGGAGGTAGGGAAAAAGGAGATTCAGCTTAGAACTTTTTTCTATAGGACAGTGTATGTGGGGATTAAGGGTACAGACTCTGGATTCAGAAAGACAGTGGCTCAGGTTCTAATGCTATCATTTATTAGTTATGAACAAGTTGCTTAATCTCACTTAGGCTCTTTTTCCTTGTGTGTAAAATGAAGAATAAAGCAGAGCATATCAAAGAATTGTTGCAAGGGCTAAGTAAAGTCACATAGGCTAAGCTCTTAGCACAGTGCCTAGCAAGTGTTTAATACATGTTAGCTATGATTTAGGTCATCACTGATCTCTAGCCTTTTATATCTACTAATGCATATCTCCCCCTGGATTGCCCCATACATACCTCAAACTTCTAGAGTCTGCCCTTTCCCTCCCTCCCACCATATGCTCTTCATTTCTGCGAATTAGGCCAATGTCTTGGGGTAGCAGAAGGACATGTGGTGTGCTGTATGAAACTAGATGTTGGGGCTTGGGCAGATTTGATTCATGGAGCATGCTATGAGCTGTCTGGTTATCCAAGGAGCCCAATAAAAGCTGATCTCATCCTACTGATTGAGTTTGCTGACACTCTCATCATTTCCTTGTACAGTTTTTATGGTTCAGAATGACTGTTGCCAGCATCTAGAAGGAATTACTTTTCCAGGCAGTGCAATCATGCTATTTATCAAAAGAAACATTGGACAATCAGAATGGGCTGCAGAGCTGTGTCCTGAGCTGTCTGGCCAACTCCCGGCAAGAAGCTTCTTTGTCCTTTAAAGACTGAACTTTATCCTCAAGCAGTAACAGGACTGGAATGAAAGGAGTTTGGAATTATTCTGCTTTGGTATGTGAAGAATAACTTACTGTGTATGCATACTCACGTTTTCTACCATGTGTCTTGTCTGCAGAGCCGAAGAGAAGATGAAACACGAACCCAGAGGAGCAGGATGACAGACAGAGTCCCTTGTTCCAAATGTTTCCAGGTTCACTGCCAGATTTCTGTTCTGAATTGTGTAAGACAAACTGCTATCCTGATTTGCTCGTGATCTGAATGTGTATGCTTTTGTGTCTCTATAGGTTTATTACCCAGAACTCTTTGTCTGGGTCAGTCAAGAACCATTTCCAAACAAGGACATGGAGGGAAGGCTTCCTAAGGTAAGATCCTTAGATGCCATATTGTTAACACTTCTGTCTGTGTGTGGGTCTGCCTGCTTTGCAGGGAAGACTTCCTGTCCCAAAGGAAGTGAACCGCAAGAAGAACGATGAGACAAACGCTGCCTCCCTGACTCCACTGGGCAGCAGTGAACTCCGCTCCCCAAGAATCAGTTACCTCCACTTTTTTTAATCGTAACACCTCCATTTGTATTACATATGGTGTATGGGTATTGATGAGGTCATGGTATCATATATGGGATTTTTTTCTGTGTAAATCATCAAGTATAAGAAGAAACTATGGGACTCTGAGCCTTGCTTTAGAGAATTTACAGTGGACAAATAGGTGTCATCAAACCAGTTTTTAATCATTCTGACTCAAGTGAAAACGCTCAGAATTTCACACTGTGAATCCACGTTTACAACCCTTACAGGTGGGCCTTCAGGCCTGGTTCGCTACAACAATGTCTTCCACAACTCAAACTCCCACCGCGCTCACACAACCGGTCCACTCCTGCCTTTTCACTCACACAGCTCCCGACTGCTTCTTGCAGAGGCTGAGAGTCCCCCCCCCACCTTTTTTTTCATTTAGATGTAACAAACCTAGTAGTTTATGTTCATCAATTGTCTGTATATCTCTATATTTTATCCATGTACTCTTTTGATGTATAGAAGTAGTTTGAAACTCATTGTTTCCTTGTGGTAAGTGACCGAGATGCTGCCACAGGACCTGAGACACTGATGAATGGTGCTATTTTGGACTTTCAACATGCTCCTTGGCGAGGTAGCTCTGATGGAGTTATTTTTTATTTCCATGTTCTAAGAAGGTGTTGGTACTCTGTTTCCCTGAATGTTGTTCTCTAGACTGGATTGACTTGTTTTCCTTGTGTCTTCAGTGTGGCTTTCTTCCTCAGTGTTGTAGGTTGAGCGAATGCTACCAGAGTGTGAGAGACCATTGTCTCGTTGGCTGGCGCTCACGGACATGCAGTCACGGTAGCGGGAGCAATCACAAAACTGTAATTTACTTACCAAATCTCTTCCTTTCCGTAGCCTCGCCTGCCTGACTTAGAGAAAGAAAAGCAATAATTTTACAGGCATTTTGAGGTGTCTCTTTGGGTTCTTTCTGTTTGAAAGGATATTTGTCGAAAAAAAGAGCAAAACCGTTTTAAATAAACTCCCCCTGGAAAAAAACCCAAAACACTGGCATCTGAGTGGGAATATGAAAATGACACCTTTTCCAAATATTAAATTGGAAAACAAGGTCTACAAAATCATGATACTTTTTTAAAAGGCAGAGCATTCTTTTTTCGGCAATTTTGATAAGCAAGGTGTAGATTTACATTTTTGTCCTTGCTCCCAACGAAATGGATAAACAAAAATAAATTACCATCTACTCATGGAATGTTGTTGTGTTAGCCAGTCTGAAAGCCCACCTTAATTTTTATATAACTGTCTTTAGCTCTTCTTTTGACAGGGCAGGCCTTGTTCTGAACTGTTTCGCTTCTGACTGTTAAACACCGATGACGCATGCACTGCACTTCTTCGTTTTCTTCTTGCTCCCCCATTGGCCTGAGTTTCTTGTGCATTACTCCTCTCCCTCCTTCGTTAGAATAGGTATATCAGCTGTGTAAATAGAGCAAGAAAACAGTATTCTGCATCTGTGGCATTTATGTAGAGTTGCAGTTGTGTACTGCTGAAAATGCAGGCTTTTGTAACAGTGTGATCTTTACTGATGCACTCATGACAAGTACCCAATGTATTTTAGCTATTTTAGTAGTATTTGTTCAATAAATACGCAAGCTGTAAGGTAACTGTCTGATTTGGCTCATCATTGAAGAGGCCTAGTTTTGAATGTCTTCTCTGGTTCTTGCTAATTCATGTGTTTCCAGAGCCCCAGAAGTCAGGCCAGCAAACCCAAGGGCAAATATCAAAAGAGAGAGAATCAGCTCTGCCTTTCATGCGTTTTCCCTTTTGAGGATTTTATGAGATTAGGGGCTAGGCAGTGGCTCATTAAGATGGTATTTGCAGAGCTGCCTCTGGACACAAAGCAGAATTAGACCAAGATCCTTTTATTTCTACACTTTTTCTCCCTTCCAAGGCATTCCCATACGCTTCAAAACTTACTCTTTCTCACTCCTTGCCATTAAGACCCACTCTGTGGTATTCTTTAAGACCCACTCTGTGGTATTCTTTCTTTTTCCCTGCCAAAAGAGATCTGACCTCCCTTCTTCATGGAATATGTGCACTTTTCCTCAGACAAAAAGCTTAAACTTTTGTAAGAGGATAAAAATTTGAGACAGAATTTAAAGTCATTAAGGCTTAATTCATGTGTACCCAGATACCT